AGCAGAGAGGCACCAGGCTGGCTGAGCCTGGGCAGCTGCCCTTTGCCTTAGCTCAGTGGTTCTCAAAGCCTGGCCCCCAGGCCAGCAGCACCAACATCACTTGAGGCCACTCAGCCAGAAACTCTGCAGTGGGGCCTCGCAATCTGTTTTAACAAACCTTCCAGGTGACTCTGGTGCAGAATGGTGGCAAGAACTCAAACCTGGACTAGGCCTGCTGGGTAAGTGGAGTCCCAGCTCTCCAGTGGACTCAATGTGGGTGGCCTGGGCCAAGCCTTCCTGTGCCTGGGCCATTTCTCCGTTTGTCAAGCTCCAGGACTGGGGTAAAGGATTTGACAAGGTCTGTTGGGCAGGGATGGAATCAGATGAATATCTAAGTGGAAGATATACAGACAATTGTAACTACCCCTCTTTCTCACATGGCTCTAAAGGGGAAAACAGATGAGTGCAGTTGCTTTGTCTTTGGGTAAAGTCACCAGGAGCTGCCTGCCTGAGTGAACCAGACAATTTAATGTGTGCCATTTAGTGAGGGGCCTTGTTTTACCACCACATTTGAGGATGGGGGGAGGGAAGCCTTTCTGTTGGAATTTGTGGCCCTTGGACACTCCTCCCACCTCCACCCTTTTTGGCGGTAAAAGCTTTTAGGTGCTGCCTCTTTAAGAACTCAGATCCGGCCGGATGCGGTGGCTCATGCCTGTAATCCTAGCACTTTGGAAGGCCGAGATCGGTGGATCACCTGAGGTCAGGAGTTCGAGACCAGCCTGACCAAAATGGTGAAACCCCCGTCTCTGCTAAAAAATACAAAAATTAGCAGGGCTTGATGGGGCGCGCTTGTAATCCCAGCTACTCGGGAGGCTGAGGCAGGAGAATCGCTTGAACGGGTTTGAACCCAGGAGGCGAAGGTTGCAGTGAGCCGTGATCGCGTCATTGCACTCCAGCCTGGGCCACAAGCGCTAGACAACGTCCAGAAAAAAAAAAAGAGAGACCTCAGTTCCCATCGAGGTGGAGAAAAAATAACCACATTTGTTTGGCATATTTGCATTTTTAATAGTCCCTGAGGAGTTCAGGAGGAAACAGGGTTTTACATCCCCTTTTAGGGACGCAAGTAGGATTGCCCCAAAAAGTTCCACTCCGTTCACACTCAGCGAGGGCCCGGCAAGAGCCCCACCTTTCACATTCATTATTTCCCTTACTAACCGAGGCTCCGAGACGCTAAACAAGCAGCCCAAGGTCACACCGCAGAGTGAGGGCAGCAGAGCCTCTGCGCCTGCCTCCTCCCTTCGGACCCTGCCGCGTTCCCAGAGGCTGGACTCAGCAAGCTGGAACAGGAATCGAACCCTCAGGCCCTCGTCGCCGTCCCAGCCCTCGAGGAATCTGCGCCCCAGGCGAAGCTGTCCTCGGAGGTTCGGGAGCGTCGGAGTGACTTCCCGATCCTGCTGACAGGGTGCTTCCTACGGTTTTTTCCAGGCCCAGAGGCCTTTGGGCCAAAGGCAGCCCCGCCGGTCCTTCTTTGAATCCTTCATCCGGACCCTCATCATCACGTGTGTGGCCCTGGCTGTGGTCCTGTCCTCGGTCTCCATTTGTGATGGGCACTGGCTCCTGGCTGAGGACCGCCTCTTCGGGCTCTGGCACTTCTGCACCACCACCAACCAGACGATCTGCTTCAGAGACCTGGGCCAGGCCCATGTGCCCGGGCTGGCCGTGGGCATGGGCCTGGTACGCAGCGTGGGCGCCTTGGCCGTGGTGGCCGCCATTTTTGGCCTGGAGTTCCTCATGGTGTCCCAGTTGTGCGAGGACAAACACTCACAGTGCAAGTGGGTCATGGGTTCCATCCTCCTCCTGGTGTCTTTCGTCCTCTCCTCCGGCGGGCTCCTGGGTTTTGTGATCCTCCTCAGGAACCAAGTCACACTCATCGGCTTCACCCTAATGTTTTGGTGCGAATTCACTGCCTCCTTCCTCCTCTTCCTGAACGCCATCAGCGGCCTTCACATCAACAGCATCACCCATCCCTGGGAATGACCGTGGAAATTTTAGGCCCCCTCCAGGGACATCAGATTCCACAAGAAAATATGGTCAAAATGGGACTTTTCCAGCATGTGGCCTCTGGTGGGGCTGGGTTGGACAAGGGCCTTGAAACGGCTGCCTGTTTGCCGATAACTTGTGGGTGGTCAGCCAGAAATGGCCCGGGGGCCTCTGCACCTGGTCTGCAGGGCCAGAGGCCAGGAGGGTGCCTCAGTGCCACCAACTGCACAGGCTTAGCCAGATGTTGATTTTAGAGGAAGAAAAAAACATTTTAAAACTCCTTCTTGAATTTTCTTCCCTGGACTGGAATACAGTTGGAAGCACAGGGGTAACTGGTACCTGAGCTAGCTGCACAGCCAAGGATAGTTCATGCCTGTTTCATTGACACGTGCTGGGATAGGGGCTGCAGAATCCCTGGGGCTCCCAGGGTTGTTAAGAATGGATCATTCTTCCAGCTAAGGGTCCAATCAGTGCCTAGGACTTTCTTCCACCAGCTCAAAGGGCCTTCGTATGTATGTCCCTGGCTTCAGCTTTGGTCATGCCAAAGAGGCAGAGTTCAGGATTCCCTCAGAATGCCCTGCACACAGTAGGTTTCCAAACCATTTGACTCGGTTTGCCTCCCTGCCCGTTGTTTAAACCTTACAAACCCTGGATAACCCCATCTTCTAGCAGCTGGCTGTGCCTCTGGGAGCTCTGCCTATCAGAACCCTACCTTAAGGTGGGTTTCCTTCCGAGAAGAGTTCTTGAGCAAGCTCTCCCAGGAGGGCCCACCTGACTGCTAATACACAGCCCTCCCCAAGGCCCGTGTGTGCATGTGTCTGTCTTTTGTGAGGGTTAGACAGCCTCAGGGCACCATTTTTAATCCCAGAACACATTTCAAAGAGCACGTATCTAGACCTGCTGGACTCTGCAGGGGGTGAGGGGGAACAGCGAGAGCTTGGGTAATGATTAACACCCATGCTGGGGATGCATGGAGGTGAAGGGGGCCAGGAACCAGTGGAGATTTCCATCCTTGCCAGCACGTCTGTACTTCTGTTCATTAAAGTGCTCCCTTTCTAGTCCTTTTTCTGCCCAGAAGTAGGTGATGTTATTG